TTATTCTGTGCTTTTTTTTTTTAACATTTCAATAGTTTTGTTTTTTTTTTTTAAATGGCGGGTGGCGGAAGAACATCCTATCCTAGAAGCCAAGAGACTGGGGTTGTCTTTGCTCTGCCTTTTCTGGCATGGATACAATCTCTAGATATGGTTTCCCCATTAGCTAATGCGGGGGGTGCTATGTGGTGTTCCTCCAGAGTCCCTTCAATCTAAGGACCTGTGAATCTAAAACCTTCCCACCTCCCACTCCAACACCGGGAAGGCTACCCAGACCAGGCAATGAAACGTGCATTTCTTCCCTCATTTAAGATAGATCTCTTTCTCTCAGCCTGCAATTCCTTCTCCAGAGGCTTTAAGTATAGTGGAAGTAGAACTATCTTTGACGACAGAGAGACACCTGCATCAATTAGCCTTTCTGAGCCTCAAATTCCCCATTTGTAAAACAGAGAGTATAACACCTACCCATAAAATTGTAGAGAGGTTTAGATACACCGTTATGTGTAGGGCCCGAACAGAGTAGCTATTAATAGTGGTAACAGACTCTCAATTAGGGGCTCAACATCATGGTCGCTGAACAGAATCACGGTCGCTGAACAGAATCACACTCTTCACGCCGCCTTGGAGCCAAAATTAGTTTAGCCGCGAGAAGTCCGGGCAACCAATCGGAAACAACCAAGGAACAGTTGCATGGCGACACTCTGGTTCCGCCTTCGGGCATGCTCGAACAGCATTCTGGGAATTGTAGTTCGGGGGGGGAATCTAACACTCACCGAGGGGCGGAGTAGCTTCCGGAAAGGGTACTGCATTTCCCGTTTCTACCTCCACTGCACCCGCTTATTGCGTCTTGCTCCTGGGTCACAGAGCCTAAAACGACACACCCAACACGCCCGCCGGAGTTACAGCTAAAGGAAGGACAGGGGAAGCAATGAAATGCCGAGGGCGGAGCCAAGAGCGACACTGGGGGAGCAGGAAAAGGCGGGGCTTCCGCTTGGGGCATGGAGGCTGTACCTCTTACGTCACTTCCGTAAACAAACGGAGCTGCGGAGGAGCGGGTCCCGGGATGTGACCGGGGCTCTGCTTGTGGCTGCGGCGGTGGCTTCTGAGGCTGTCGGGTCTTTGCGGGTTGCGGAAGGGGGCCCCAATACCCTTCTTCTTCAGGTATGTAGTGGAAGCAAAGGAACCTCCGCAACATACATATATAATTGCTGTATTCCTTATTTAGGTCTTAAGAAGCTGGCCGTGGTGCAATAAGGAACTTAAAACAATGGAAGAGCGGAAAGTGAAGAGGAGGAGTCCTAAGTCTTTTAGTGCCCACTGTACTCAGGTTGTCAATGCCAAAAAAAATGCCATTCCAGTGAGTAAAAGCACAGGGTTTTCAAATCCTGCATCACAGTCAACTTCACAGCGACCAAAGTTAAAAAGGTGAATTCTTTTATTTTACATGTTCACAGTAACCTAAAAAGCCTAAATTTCATCGTCTTTACAGAGTGATGAAAGAAAAGACCAAACCTCAGGGTGGAGAGGGCAAAGGCGCTCAGTCAACTCCGATCCAGCACTCCTTCCTCACTGATGTCTCAGATGTTCAGGAGATGGAGAGAGGGCTGCTCAGTCTTTTGAATGATTTCCACTCTGGAAAACTTCAAGCATTTGGTAAGCAATAGATGTTTCTGTATTATTTTTTTGATTAAAAGATGTTTTTCTTTTATCTTTAAAGGTTAGGCATTTTCCAGGATATGCTTAGGACTGTGTCTTTTCTCATCAATCTGCCTGGGAATCAGTGAGCCCTTCATATCTGCTGACTCATCTTTCATCTCACGTAACATATTTTCTATTGTTTATTATTTTTCTTCCATCTCTTCCTTTTTAGCCTCTGAAGCTTCTATTGTTCTCATGGTAGGTCACCTAGATCCGTCCTCTGACTCTCATCTTTTCCCATATGATTTCTACCTCTTTATATTTTTACTGTACATTTACATACATAAACACAAACATACATACATACACACAAACACGTATCTTGAGATATTTCTGTTTCTTCCACTTGACCTTCCAGGTTACTAATGTTGAAAAACATGACTAAAATAGAGGAAATATGACATATTTTACTGTGAAGAAAGGACGATTTTGAGAGAGCCATAACTAGCTTCAACATTAGTAGTCCTTAACATAATGTCGTATAGTCCATTTATGAAGATGTTATAAAGCTGGCTAGAGGAAACTAGCATAATTTACATTAATTCATATTTATTTAGGATATGTACTTCAACTTTAGCTGAGGTATATTTTACCTGTATAGTACCTTTAGGAAAAACAGAAAGGTTTTTTTTTTAAAAAATTCTACTATCAAGGGATTGCAGAGTCTGTACTTAAACTGAATGAAAAGATAATACGTTATGTGTATAAATTAGTTGCTCTGGGCAGATAATGTCACTTCAGAGGACTCTTGGTCAATATGTAATGTAAGACCTATTCTTTAGCAATTAAGTTGTCTTGACAACTGTGTGTACAATTAAAAATATTACATAGTGTTGCTCATGCTTCATGCCATTTTTCATGCTTCAT